TGCCAACATTTGCAACTTGGAAAAATTCACTTTTTAAAAAAAATCTGTATTTCAGCTTCTTTTGAAAAATGGACGATCTCACCATGGTGCAGTGGCAGGAAGTGGAGGGCATATTCCTACCTGGCAAAATTCCTTTGAGTCTGGAGCTCAAAGGAGGCCCACTCCTCAGACCAGGTCATGAACTTTCAGTTTACCATCCTCTTACTGATGTACATGATCTGTCTGGGCCTGCTTTAAATCTCTAATTGGTTAGATTTGGTTGCTTAGAACAAGCTCTGGGGAGTAGGTGTGGGGCACTCTGGTTAAACAGGCTACCGGGCAGACCACAACTCTTGCAGTCTGCCTAAATGGGCTGCTGCTTCACTCCTTCCATGCACCACCACCATGTGCTGCTGACTTCAAAATGTTTATGCTTTGCACAGAAAGTCTGTCACTCAGAGGTGTCATCATGTTTTTGTGCGGGAAGTTTCATTAACCCTAATAAGAGTTATAAAGGTCATTTATTCCTCTACATTTAGAATACTACACCTCTTGGGTGGTTGAGTTTGTCTTTGATATGGTTTACTTGAAGGAGGGTGGACATGTACAGGAGGGTTCTAAGGAGCATAGATTCGTTCCACCATTATGAATAATGCTGTAAGTATTTTTGTCAAAGACACTTCCTACTAAGAGTTTAGTCTCCTAAGCAACTGAACCATTGTGGATGGACCCCTGCTGGCCTGGTCCACGCAGGTGCAACCATATAGAATCGGCCCAACACTCAGGGTTCCTGAGCTTTTTTATCCCCGCTGCAGGACCAAGACCCGAACCCTGCGGCTGTGGCCGAGAACGCTGCACTGAGCCTGCGCGCAAAGCCTCTGAGTAAAAGGAGAAAGTAACCCCCTAACTAGGCCTCTGGAGGGCGAAAGCTGCTGCACAAGTCTGCGCAGGCGCGCCCCGCTGACGAACACTCATCAGTGCGCAGGCGCCCATCTTAGTTGGTCTTCTAGTCCGGTAAACAGAGGGCCTGCCCCCGACAGCTTCTGCTTCCGGGTCACGCCTTGACAGCGGCTTTCAACCCCCACCTCAGCCCAGCAATTCGGTGAGTGCGGTCCTTGGAGTGGGTCTACAGCCCCCCCAGCGCAAATTGCGTGATTCTCTTTCAGTACCGGACCTACCGGGATTGCTGCGATCTGTTTAGAGCCCGTGCAGAAAGTGACACCGCACGTCCTTGCGTTTCGTGCCCTTGCCCCCCGCCCCCTAGCCTCAGCGAGACAGCTGCCGCGGGCCCTCCCGCAGCAGGTGCGGTGGGGATTACGGGCGCTGCAGGCTCGTATTGTATATGCCGAAAACTTCTTTGTTTCAGGCAGTTTGGAGCATGTGAACACCTTGAGCCTTGATGAGTTCCAGTATGTGGTATATTATGCAGAGCATTCAGAGCAAATACTCTCTCTCCGAGCGCTTAATCCGAACAATTGCTGCCATCCGTTCCTTCCCACATGATAATGTAGAGGACCTCATCAGAGGGGTGAGTGTGCTGGTATTGACAGGAGAGTCCTTACACACTGACTGAAGTTGTCTTCTGCCCACAGGGAGCAGATGTGAACTGCACTCATGGCACACTGAAGCCCTTGCACTGTGCCTGTATGGTGTCAGATGCTGACTGTGTGGAGTTACTTCTGGAAAAAGGAGCCGAGGTAATGTTTTTAACACATTCACATTAATGACTTGTCTACTGTAATAGTTCCTCCCTTTTTACAGGTGAATGCCCTGGATGGGTATAACCGAACAGCCCTCCACTATGCAGCAGAGAAAGATGAGGCTTGTGTGGAGGTCCTATTGGAGTATGGTGCAAACCCCAATGCTTTGGATGGCAACAGAGATACCCCACTTCACTGGGCAGCCTTTAAGAACAATGCTGAGTGTGTGCGGGCTCTCCTAGAGAGCGGGGCCTCTGTCAATGCCCTGGATTACAACAATGATACACCGCTCAGCTGGGCTGCCATGAAGGGAAATCTTGAGAGTGTCAGCATCCTTCTGGATTATGGCGCAGAGGTCAGAGTCATCAACCTAATAGGCCAGACACCCATCTCCCGCCTGGTGGCTCTGCTAGTCAGGGGACTTGGAACAGAGAAAGAGGACTCTTGCTTTGAGCTCCTCCACAGAGCTGTTGGACACTTTGAATTGAGGAAAAATGGCACCATGCCACGAGAGGTGGCCAGAGACCCGCAGCTATGTGAAAAACTGACTGTTCTGTGCTCAGCTCCAGGAACTCTAAAAACACTCGCTCGCTATGCCGTGCGCCGTAGCCTGGGACTCCAGTATCTCCCCGATGCAGTGAAGGGCCTTCCACTGCCAGCTTCTTTGAAGGAATACCTGTTACTTTTAGAATAGCCGGAGAAGATGTTTGCACCATCGTGCAGGCAGCTCTGGGTGAGGTTGTCCCTGCAGTACTCCTTGTCACAGAAAACAGAAAAACAGTTGTTCCTGTTGTGTGGTTTATAGATTTCGAAGCAACATGTCACAACAATAACCTCCATAGCACCTCCCCTTCCCAAACCAAACAACCCAACAAAAAAAATCCCTCACTTTTGTTTTCTGTTTATTGCTTACCTGGCTTTTTATATTGCATTTTGCAAAAGAAGAGGTCTCCCTCAATCCTCCCCTTTAGGGAAGGAGTCAACAGTGTAACTAAATTTCTCTAGGAAGATGGAAAGTACTTAAATAATGTGTGTGTGGTTTTCCTTTGGGGACGTGGTTAACGGTCCAGAAGAATCCCTTCTAGAAAGCATTTTAGGCCAGCCATGGTGGCTCACGTCTGTAATCCCAGGACTTTGGGAGGCTGAGGCAGGTGGATCACCTGAGGTCAGGAGTTCGAGCCCAGCCTGACCAATATGATGAAACCCCGTCTCTACTAAAAATACAAAAATTAGCTGGGCATGGTGGCATGCGCCTGTAATCCCAGCTACTCAGGAGGCTGAGACAGAAGAATCGCTTGAACCTGTGAGGCAGAGGTTGCAGTGAGCCAAGATCGCGCCATTGCACTCCAGCCTGGACAACAAGAGCAAAACTGTCTCAAAAAAAAAAAAAAAAAAAAAAAACCATTTTAATTGATCTGTGAAAAAACTTAAGAAAATCACAATTTCAGCTAACAGCAATTGTGTCCCAAAGATGAAGATACTATAACCTCAAATGGTGCAGATCCAGAACTGGGCTGGATGACATCCCTACTGTGCCATGTCCTGGGGCATTTGGAAGGGACTGGACCTCTTTCCCCTCATCAAAGGAAACAGCAGTCTTTGCCTCTTTCTGTTGGTTGTGCCCAAGGGCTACAGTAGCTCTGAAATAACAAGAGCTCTGTAATAACAGTAATAAATAGCTCTGAAATAACAGTCCTAAGAACTCCTAAAGTCCTGAGAACTTTTCTTGTAATGCAGCTTTTTCTCTTCCTGAGAAACAGTGTGTTCTAATGGGATTCCCAGGCAGTTCCTACACCTACGGTGTGTGTTCCAGCAGGGAGGAGTTATGGGCTGGGCTGCCTTTTCCCATGGGTCTTCATTCCCAATGGAAAGTTCACTCTGCTTAGTTTGGAATTATTTTTCTTTCAGTTGTTCTGGAACCTTTGCTTTTTATTGATTTATACAATACAATTGGTGGGAGGGTGGACTTGGGATGGGAGTGGGAAAAGCATGTAAGAGCTCCTTTTGTGATGGTCCATCTACCCAAAAGAGATCTGCTTTAGTGAACGATACTCTTTCATTTTTCTAAATTAGATCAAGTTGTTATTGATTTTAGATGACTTGTATGCAAATTTGAAAAACTTTTTTTTTTAAAGCTGATTGGGAACTACAAACAATGAATGGAATCTACTGACACAGCTAATTGGAAAACAGATGTCTTCTTCTGTCCTATTGATGCTGGTGTTTAAAAAACATCACTTAAAAAAAAAGAATAAATAGTTCTAAAAGCAAGTTTGGCAATTTCTACTTTTCCTACTTTTCTC